GATGTTGGAGAGCTGATCAAGCGAGTGCTAGAGCGAAGACTTGCCCACACACCTTCACAAAAGCCAAAGTCGTGGAGTGAGATAATCTAATGTGGGAATGCCACTAACTAAGGAAAAAGGTGCATGCTCTGGAGCTACAGTTTTAGAGGTCATAGCAAGCTGATTAATCTAAAAACCGTAAGTCATATGGTCATTTGCTACTTCTGTAACATAAACATTATCCAATATAGCATTTCAAAATCACACAATCTTAGCCTCAGAATGACCTAGCAAATCCCCCAAATCAATCCTATTTTATATTTTGATGTAAATTCAGGATTTAAAAGTAAATACTAAGATCTTAAGCAGAAACAGTACATTGATACTGAAAACAAAACATGCTGGCAGGAGGTACTAATAAAGTCTAGGAAGGCAAATGCTGAGTTATGCAATTTCTCAGGGCTTCATGAAAAAAGTAAGGAACATTCTTCTGCTTATTTGGTCAATTTAACATGACATTTAAAGATATGAAATAGAAACTTCATAAGTCTACTAAAATCTGAAGCTGGATTTGGAATTAATATTTGTATATCATGCCAAAACGATGTAATTCTAAACAAGATTATATTATATTTTTCAGTATCCATGAAGAATGAGAATTATAAGTTTAGTAATGGGCACAGTGCCTCATGCCTGTAATACTAGCACTTTGGGAGGCCAAGGTGGGCAGATCGCTTGAGCCCAGGAGTTTGAAACCAGCCTGGGCAACATGGTGAAACCCCGTCTCTACCAAAAAAAAAAAAAAAAAAAAAAAAACTACAAAAAGACACCTGTATTGGGAGGCTGAAATGGGAGGATCACTTGACCGCTGGAGGTGGAGGTTGCAGTGAGCCAAGATAGCGCCACTGCGCTACATACTGGGCAACAGAGTAAGACACTGTCTCTAAAATAAAATAAAATAAATGAATAAAATGTACAGTCAGAAGCCTATATCTTTATTTTATTTTTTTTGAGACAGAGTTTCGCTCTTGTTGCCTAGGCTGGTGTGCAATGGCGTGATCTCAGCACATCACAACCTCCACCTCCTGGGTTCAAGCGATTCTCCTGCCTCAGCCTCCTGAGTAGCTGGGATTACAGGCATGCACCACCATGCCTGGCTAATTTTGTATTTTTAGTAGAGACGGGGTTTCTTCATGTTGATCAGGCTGGTCTCGAACTCCCGACCTCAGGTGATCTGCCTGCCTCAGCCTCCCAAAGTGCTGGGATTACAGGCATGAGATTTGGAAATTATATTTATTTTCCATAATTAGTTACGAGCAGCAAAAATTCATAATCCTGTGACAATACCCAATATCACTAATAATACAGCTTGTGATGACTGAAGTAATGACTTCTCTTAAAATCCCTACTTGCA